TGAGCTAAATCACAGTGTCCGAACACTTCAGTACTTCGTACATAATTACTTGCTCAAGAAATGTTAGCTATTATTGGGTCATGATTATTTATATGTGTTTGAATTCCAGCTTTGCCACATCCCAGAGTGTCTTTGAGTAAGTCACTGAGTATCCTTGTGCCTCAATTCCTCATCTATAAGTAGGTTCCCATCTCATAGGTTTTTAAAGATTCATGCTTACATGCTTAGCAGTGTCTGGTATGGAATAAGCACTAAAAAAGATGAGCTTTTATGATGATGATGATTACTATTTTCAGTCATGATTATTTTGTATATTTACTCTAAAAGAAAGTGAATTTTTTTAGTTCAAGACTTTTAGATTCATCGTTCTACTTTCATTGTGGCTAGCTCATGGCCATCCACGTAGTGAATTAATAAAGCTTTGTTGAGTGGCACTTGCTTGACAGCGACACTTTTGTCCACTCTTTCACCTTGCTGGATTTGTGCTGCCTTCCTTGCTGTAGGAAGCCCACGCTTGGGAAATAACATTCCCACAGAAGGTCTGAGAGGCTCTGACGGGCCAAGGTTGTAAACCCCCATGATTTGACTCCACGGGCAGTTAAAGTGTGTTCCCACCCCCCACGGATCCGCTGCCACTAGGCTGTGCGAAGGCATTTACCTCCCTGGCACTTTGATCCAAGTTCCCTATTTTCCCCTACTGGTCGATCGAGGTTGGGAACAGTTGCTCTAACCTGGGAAGCACCCGCCACGATCCAGCAGGGCGCGGTGGGAGGGGAAACTGAGGCCCGGCTAGGCACCCCCGCCGCGCCCAGCCCGCCGAGAGGCTCAGGCCCCGGGAGGCACCTGGAGCCTGCGCCCCGCCCGCGCCGCTTCCTGTCCCGCGCGCTGCGCTCACGTGACCCGGGCCTGGGAGGAGCCGGGGCGGGCGGGGGTCACCTGAACAAGGGAGTCACGTGAGCGGGGGGCGGGGGTGGGGGGGCGGTGCCGGGCGGCTGTCACGTGACGCGGTTCCGGGGCCGCCGCTGCCGCTGTCGCTGTCGCCGAGCCCAGTCGAGCCGCGCTCACCTCGGGCTCCCGCTCCGTCTCCACCTCCGCCTTTGCCCTGGCGGCGCGACCCCGTCCCGGGCGCGGCCCCCAGCAGTCGCGCGCCGTTAGCCTCGCGCCCGCCGCGCAGTCCGGGCCCGGCGCGATGGGGGCCGCCGCCGGCCGGAGCCCCCACCTGGGGCCCGCGCCCGCCCGCCGCCCGCAGCGCTCTCTGCTCCTGCTGCAGCTGCTGCTGCTCGTCGCTGCCCCGGGGTCCACGCAGGCCCAGGCCGCCCCGTTCCCCGAGCTGTGCAGGTGGGTGGCCCGCCCGGACGCAGGCTCCGCTCGACATTGACAAGTTGTTTTTCTTCCTTTCCAGTTATACATGGGAAGCTGTTGATACCAAAAATAATGTACTTTATAAAATCAACATCTGTGGAAGTGTGGATATTGTCCAGTGCGGGCCATCAAGTGCTGTTTGTATGCACGACTTGAAGACACGCACTTATCATTCAGTGGGTAAGTAGAACTACCTGAAATTACTGGATTGGTAGCCTGTTCACTCTCTTTTCTCTCCAAATAGGTGACTCTGTTTTGAGAAGTGCAACCAGATCTCTCCTGGAATTCAACACAACAGTGAGCTGTGACCAGCAAGGCACAAATCACAGAGTCCAGAGCAGCATTGCCTTCCTGTGTGGGAAAACCCTGGTGAGTCCACACAGGCACTTGATGTATTTCTTGTAACATTATAATTACTATTTTTTTTTAATAGGGAACTCCTGAATTTGTAACTGCAACAGAATGTGTGCACTACTTTGAGTGGAGGACCACTGCAGCCTGCAAGAAAGACATATTTAAAGCAAATAAGGAGGTAACATGGGAACTTCAAATTACATGCTTATGTGAAGACTCACTTTTTTCTTCCTCCCTTCCAGGTGCCATGCTATGTGTTTGATGAAGAGTTGAGGAAGCATGATCTCAATCCTCTGATCAAGCTTAGTGGTGCCTACTTGGTGGATGACTCCGATCCGGACACTTCTCTATTCATCAATGTTTGTAGAGACATAGGTATGAATCTTTGTGGGGCTGAGGGGGTGGTGTAATCTGATTTAATGTAATACATGATTTTCAGACACACTACGAGACCCAGGTTCACAGCTGCGGGCCTGTCCCCCCGGCACTGCCGCCTGCCTGGTAAGAGGACACCAGGCGTTTGATGTTGGCCAGCCCCGGGACGGACTGAAGCTGGTGCGCAAGGACAGGTCAGTCAAGGCCTCCGATGCTGTTGGCGTTTGTAATACTCTTTTCTCAATGTGGCTCTCCCAGGCTTGTCCTGAGTTACGTGAGGGAAGAGGCAGGAAAGCTAGACTTTTGTGATGGTCACAGCCCTGCGGTGACTATTACATTTGTTTGCCCGTCGGAGCGGAGAGAGGTAAGTGACTCGTCTCCTGATCACTAATGTGGTTATTTTGCTTCTTTCACATTGTTCCTGATAGGGCACCATTCCCAAACTCACAGCTAAATCCAACTGCCGCTATGAAATTGAGTGGATTACTGAGTATGCCTGCCACAGAGATTACCTGGAAAGTAAAACTTGTTCTCTGAGCGGCGAGCAGCAGGATGTCTCCATAGACCTCACACCACTTGCCCAGAGCGGAGGTAAGCAGGTGCTTTCTGCCTCCTGGCGCTGCAAGCCTCTTCTTGTTAATTTCCCTGTTTTTAGGTTCATCCTATATTTCAGATGGAAAAGAATATTTGTTTTATTTGAATGTCTGTGGAGAAACTGAAATACAGTTCTGTAATAAAAAACAAGCTGCAGTTTGCCAAGTGAAAAAGAGCGATACCTCTCAAGTCAAAGCAGCAGGAAGATACCACAATCAGACCCTCCGGTACGTCAACAACCTCTGTGCGATTTTCCTTTACACATTTGTCTGTGTATTCACAAAAATCTAGATATTCGGATGGAGACCTCACCTTGATATATTTTGGAGGTGATGAATGCAGCTCAGGGTTTCAGCGGATGAGCGTCATAAACTTTGAGTGCAATAAAACCGCAGGTAAGTGTGCGCTGGAGTTCAGCCCCTCCTCTGGAGTTTAAATTTCTCCTCTTGAATTGTGCAGGTAACGATGGGAAAGGAACTCCTGTATTCACAGGGGAGGTTGACTGCACCTACTTCTTCACATGGGACACGGAATACGCCTGTGTTAAGGAGAAGGAAGACCTCCTCTGCGGTGCCACCGACGGGAAGAAGCGCTATGACCTGTCCGCGCTGGTCCGCCATGCAGGTACTGCCCTCCTTGCCATGCGGGTCTTAGTCTTTGGCTAAAATACACTTTTGTTTTGTTACAGAACCAGAGCAGAATTGGGAAGCTGTGGATGGCAGTCAGACGGAAACAGAGAAGAAGCATTTTTTCATTAATATTTGTCACAGAGTGCTGCAGGAAGGCAAGGCACGAGGGTGTCCCGAGGACGCGGCAGTGTGTGCAGTGGGTGAGTTGTGCCTGGATGGAAGATCTAGGTGACATCTTCTGTTTTCTCCCCCTTTCTCTTCCAGATAAAAATGGAAGTAAAAATCTGGGAAAATTTATTTCCTCTCCCATGAAAGAGAAAGGAAACATTCAACTCTCTTATTCAGATGGTGATGATTGTGGTCATGGCAAGAAAATTAAAACTAATATCACACTTGTATGCAAGCCAGGTAAAAATTTTAAAAAAGATGAAATCTTTTCTTAGTGATCCCCATCTCTTTTCCCCATTGACAGGTGATCTGGAAAGTGCACCAGTGTTGAGAACTTCTGGGGAAGGCGGTTGCTTTTATGAGTTTGAGTGGCACACAGCTGCGGCCTGTGTGCTGTCTAAGACAGAAGGGGAGAACTGCACGGTCTTTGACTCCCAGGCAGGTCTGTGTCCAAGCAGGACCTCTGCTTTAATGTCCATACTTTTATTGTTTTTATTCTTTCTTAGGGTTTTCTTTTGACTTATCACCTCTCACAAAGAAAAATGGTGCCTATAAAGTTGAGACAAAGAAGTATGACTTTTATATAAATGTGTGTGGCCCGGTGTCTGTGAGCCCCTGTCAGCCAGACTCAGGAGCCTGCCAGGTGGCAAAAAGGCAAGTAGCTTCTCAGTTCTGTTTCATTCTTATCTTTGCTGAGAGAAACGTGTGTTTATTTCAGTGATGAGAAGACTTGGAACTTGGGTCTGAGTAATGCGAAGCTTTCATATTATGATGGGATGATCCAACTGAACTACAGAGGCGGCACACCCTATAACAATGAAAGACACACACCGAGAGCTACGCTCATCACCTTTCTCTGTGATCGAGACGCGGGAGTGGGCTTCCCTGAATATCAGGTAGGAATGTTTGTTCCTCATCGCGCTCCCTGTGCCATCCCTCCGCGCATCTGCCGTGGATTAGGAAGAGGATAACTCCACCTACAACTTCCGGTGGTACACCAGCTATGCCTGCCCGGAGGAGCCCCTGGAATGCGTAGTGACCGACCCCTCCACGCTGGAGCAGTACGACCTCTCCAGGTGAGGCAGAGTCAGCTGCTCTGTTTTTGGCCAAAAGCATATACATTTTGCTTTGAAATTTTAGTCTGGCAAAATCTGAAGGTGGCCTTGGAGGAAACTGGTATGCCATGGACAACTCAGGGGAACATGTCACGTGGAGGAAATACTACATTAACGTGTGTCGGCCTCTGAATCCAGTGCCGGGCTGCAACCGATATGCATCGGCTTGCCAGATGAAGTATGAAAAAGATCAGGTGAATCTGTTTTCACTGCTTGTCTCCTTTGCGGAAAAGCCTAACAAGACTGGTTTTCTTGCAGGGCTCCTTCACTGAAGTGGTTTCCATCAGTAACTTGGGAATGGCAAAGACCGGCCCGGTGGTTGAGGACAGCGGCAGCCTCCTTCTGGAATACGTGAATGGGTCGGCCTGCACCACCAGCGATGGCAGACAGACCACATATACCACGAGGATCCATCTCGTCTGCTCCAGGGGCAGGCTGGTAAGGCACTGCTGCTGGCTGGTGACCTTCACTATTGACTTTTACCCTGGATTTGCCCATTCAGAACAGCCACCCCATCTTTTCTCTCAACTGGGAGTGTGTGGTCAGTTTCCTGTGGAACACAGAGGCTGCCTGTCCCATTCAGACAACGACGGATACAGACCAGGTACGTGTGCTTTCACCTGGCCCTCGTGCTGAGCGCCCCTTTTTCCCCATTTTGTTTCCTGTAGGCTTGCTCTATAAGGGATCCCAACAGTGGATTTGTGTTTAATCTTAATCCGCTAAACAGTTCGCAAGGATATAACGTCTCTGGCATTGGGAAGATTTTTATGGTAAGAGCGATATGATGCATTTCCAGTTTGCTTGTTTGTATGGCTCTTACCGTCTGACCTGCAGTTTAATGTCTGCGGCACAATGCCTGTCTGTGGGACCATCCTGGGAAAACCTGCTTCTGGCTGTGAGGCAGAAACCCAAACTGAAGAGCTCAAGAATTGGAAGCCAGCAAGGCCAGTCGGAATTGAGAAAAGCCTCCAGCTGTCCACAGAGGGCTTCATCACTCTGACCTACAAAGGGCCTCTCTCTGCCAAAGGTGAGCTCAGAGCCATGTTGTTTTGTAGCTAATCTCTTAAAATCTGGGCCTTCTTGCTTTACAGGTACCGCTGATGCTTTTATCGTCCGCTTTGTTTGCAATGATGATGTTTACTCAGGGCCCCTCAAATTCCTGCATCAAGATATCGACTCTGGGCAAGGGATCCGAAACACTTACTTTGAGTTTGAAACCGCGTTGGCCTGTGTTCCTTCTCCAGTGGACTGCCAAGTCACCGGTAAGGCCGTGCGGCCTAAGAACTGAGAGGCCGTTCTCCAGCGTGGTTTTTTGTTGTGTTTCAGACCTGGCTGGAAATGAGTACGACCTGACTGGCCTAAGCACAGTCAGGAAACCTTGGACGGCTGTTGACACCTCTGTCGATGGGAGAAAGAGGACTTTCTATTTGAGCGTTTGCAATCCTCTCCCTTACATTCCTGGATGCCAGGGTGAGTTCTCCTTGGTCTCTTGATTGGCGTCTTCATGCCCAAACCACTTATTCTGTTCTTCCAGGCAGCGCAGTGGGGTCTTGCTTAGTGTCAGAAGGCAATAGCTGGAATCTGGGTGTGGTGCAGATGAGTCCCCAAGCCGCGGCGAATGGATCTTTGAGCATCATGTATGTCAACGGTGACAAGTGTGGGAACCAGCGCTTCTCCACCAGGATCACGTTTGAGTGTGCTCAGATATCGGTGTGTGTTCAGACCAGCAATGAGATGTTGTCGAAACAAATCAGGCTGCTGATTTATATTACAGGGCTCACCAGCATTTCAGCTTCAGGATGGTTGTGAGTACGTGTTTATCTGGAGAACTGTGGAAGCCTGTCCCGTTGTCAGAGTGGAAGGTAGGACTGGGCCTGTCCCTACAAGTCATTTTAGTTGCCCTTCACTTCTTCCATGTTCTTGAAGGGGACAACTGTGAGGTGAAAGACCCAAGGCATGGCAACTTGTATGACCTGAAGCCCCTGGGCCTCAACGACACCATCGTGAGCGCTGGCGAATACACTTATTACTTCCGGGTCTGTGGGAAGCTTTCCTCAGACGTCTGCCCCACAAGTGACAAGTCCAAGGTGGTCTCCTCATGTCAGGAAAAGCGGGAACCGCAGGGATTTCACAAAGTGGCAGGTACCATTGTTTGTCGTTTTCCTTTTGTTGCACAAACCTTGTTTAATGTTCTCCTTCTTTACAGGTCTCCTGACTCAGAAGCTAACTTATGAAAATGGCTTGTTAAAAATGAACTTCACGGGGGGGGACACTTGCCATAAGGTTTATCAGCGCTCCACAGCCATCTTCTTCTACTGTGACCGCGGCACCCAGCGGGTGAGCATGTACCGACGGCCCTCAGCGGGGTCACTTTTATATATGTGCCTCTTAACTTTTTTAGCCAGTATTTCTAAAGGAGACTTCAGATTGTTCCTACTTGTTTGAGTGGCGAACGCAGTATGCCTGCCCACCTTTCGATCTGACTGAATGTTCATTCAAGTAAGTCCATGGATGTGTTGTCTCTTTTGGACGCCTAACTAACTGCGGGTTTTCTTCTTTTCAGAGATGGGGCTGGCAACTCCTTCGACCTCTCGTCCCTGTCAAGGTACAGTGACAACTGGGAAGCCATCACTGGGACGGGGGACCCGGAGCACTACCTCATCAATGTCTGCAAGTCTCTGGCCCCGCAGGCTGGCACTGGTGAGAGAGGGCCTCCTCGTGGGGTGGTGTTTAAGGCAACTCTTTCTTGTGTCTGGTGCTGCAGAGCCGTGCCCTCCAGAAGCAGCCGCGTGTCTGCTGGGTGGCTCCAAGCCCGTGAACCTCGGCAGGGTAAGGGACGGACCTCAGTGGAGAGATGGCATAATTGTCCTGAAATACGTTGATGGCGACTTATGTCCAGATGGGATTCGGAAAAAGTCAACCACCATCCGATTCACCTGCAGCGAGAGCCAAGTGGTAAGGGACTGTTCCTGCACCTTCTGCTGTTGTCCCTTCAGGACCTGTCTGTGCTTTGTTGTAGAACTCCAGGCCCATGTTCATCAGCGCCGTGGAGGACTGTGAGTACACCTTTGCCTGGCCCACAGCCACAGCCTGTCCCATGAAGAGCAACGAGCATGATGACTGCCAGGTCACCAACCCAAGCACAGGTGAGAGGTGGTGCCAGTCGTTAACCCCAGCGTCACTGTGTCCCCATCTTCTTCCACCCTACAGGACACCTGTTTGATCTGAGCTCCTTAAGTGGCAGGGCGGGATTCACAGCTGCTTACAGCGAGAAGGGGTTGGTTTACATGAGCATCTGTGGGGAGAATGAAAACTGCCCTCCTGGCGTGGGTGAGTGCTGTGGTCTCTCGTGTGTTGTCTGATGTGTTTTCTCCGCCTTTCCCTTGTGGTGCAGGGGCCTGCTTTGGACAGACCAGGATTAGCGTGGGCAAGGCCAACAAGAGGCTGAGATACGTGGACCAGGTCCTGCAGCTGGTGTACAAGGATGGGTCCCCTTGTCCCTCCAAATCCGGCCTGAGCTATAAGAGTGTGATCAGTTTCGTGTGCAGGCCTGAGGCCAGGCCAACCAATAGGCCCATGCTCATCTCCCTGGACAAGCAGACATGCACTCTCTTCTTCTCCTGGCACACGCCGCTGGCCTGCGAGCAAGCGGTGAGTTTTCAGATGGGCACGGGAGAAGTGCAGTAGACTCAAAGCAGTCTTTCCTACTTAACAGACCGAATGTTCCGTGAGGAATGGAAGCTCTATTGTTGACTTGTCTCCCCTTATTCATCGCACTGGTGGTTATGAGGCTTATGATGAGAGTGAGGATGATGCCTCCGATACCAACCCTGATTTCTACATCAATATTTGTCAGCCACTAAATCCCATGCACGGAGTGCCCTGTCCTGCCGGAGCCGCTGTGTGCAAAGTTCCTATTGATGGTCCCCCCATAGTAAGTATGACAAATCCAAGGGTGGAGATAATTGAAATACTGTTTGCCCTCGCTCTTTGTTTAGGATATCGGCCGGGTAGCAGGACCACCAATACTCAATCCAATAGCAAATGAGATTTACTTGAATTTTGAAAGCAGTACTCCTTGCTTAGCGGACAAGCATTTCAACTACACCTCGCTCATCGCGTTTCACTGTAAGAGAGGTGTGAGCATGGTAAGTGTGGGCCTGTGACGATCTAGATGCTCGTTTTTAAGACCCGTGCTCTTCCTGGCAACAGGGAACGCCTAAGCTGTTAAGGACCAGCGAGTGCGACTTTGTGTTCGAATGGGAGACTCCTGTCGTCTGTCCTGATGAAGTGAGGATGGATGGCTGTACCCTGACAGATGAGCAGCTCCTCTACAGCTTCAACTTGTCCAGCCTTTCCACGAGCACCTTTAAGGTAATGCGTTCACCCTGGGCGTTGCTGGTGCATCTGCTGACGGCCACGCATGGTTTTTGTCCAGGTGACTCGCGACTCGCGCACCTACAGCGTTGGGGTGTGCACCTTTGCAGTCGGGCCAGAACAAGGAGGCTGTAAGGACGGAGGAGTCTGTCTGCTCTCAGGCACCAAGGGGGCATCCTTTGGACGGCTGCAATCAATGAAACTGGATTACAGGCACCAGGATGAAGCGGTCGTTTTAAGTTACGTGAATGGTGATCGTTGCCCTCCAGGTAAATATTTGCAATGAGGTAAATAAACTTCATGCCACACTGATAATGTTCTTCTTCTTTCCAGAAACCGATGACGGCGTCCCCTGTGTCTTCCCCTTCATATTCAATGGGAAGAGCTACGAGGAGTGCATCATAGAGAGCAGGGCGAAGCTGTGGTGTAGCACAACTGCGGACTACGACAGAGACCACGAGTGGGGCTTCTGCAGACACTGTGAGTAGGACGGCTCCGCGTCCCCACATGGCTGATCTCTCTCTCTTTTCCCTACACTCCCCAGCAAACAGCTACCGGACATCCAGCATCATATTTAAGTGTGATGAAGATGAGGACATTGGGAGGCCACAAGTCTTCAGTGAAGTGCGTGGGTGTGATGTGACATTTGAGTGGAAAACAAAAGTTGTCTGCCCTCCAAAGAAGTTGGAGTGCAAATTCGTCCAGAAACACAAAACCTACGACCTGCGGCTGCTCTCCTCTCTCACCGGGTCCTGGTCCCTCGTCCACAACGGAGTCTCGTGAGTGCCTTCCCAGTCCACCCGCGGCGCCACCTTTTACCTGCCCCTTTGTGTCGTTTTCTAGGTACTATATAAATCTGTGCCAGAAAATATATAAAGGGCCCCTGGGCTGCTCTGAAAGGGCCAGCATTTGCAGAAGGACCACAACTGGTGACGTCCAGGTCCTGGGACTCGTTCACACGCAGAAGCTGGGTGTCATAGGTAAGGCCTGTGGGTCCTGGTCCTTGGTTCAAATAATGTCAGTTCAATCATTTGTGTGTTTCAGGTGACAAAGTTGTTGTCACGTACTCCAAAGGTTATCCGTGTGGTGGAAATAAGACCGCATCCTCCGTGATAGAATTGACCTGTACAAAGACGGTGGGCAGACCTGCATTCAAGAGGTCAGGAGACTGGGGGCTCAGAGCGGGACTGTAGTGACTGTAGCCTGTGCTTCCCTCCTCCTAGGTTTGATATCGACAGCTGCACTTACTACTTCAGCTGGGACTCCCGGGCTGCCTGCGCCGTGAAGCCTCAGGAGGTGCAGATGGTGAATGGGACCATCACCAACCCTATAAATGGCAAGAGCTTCAGCCTCGGAGATATTTATTTTAAGTAAGTAAAACGTTTTCCTTCTGAGCTGTGAACCATGTCACTGTGATCTTTTCTGTCTCTTCAGGCTGTTCAGAGCCTCTGGGGACATGAGGACCAATGGGGACAACTACCTGTATGAGATCCAACTTTCCTCCATCACAAGCTCCAGAAACCCGGCGTGCTCTGGAGCCAACATATGCCAGGTGAAGCCCAACGATCAGCACTTCAGTCGGAAAGTTGGAACCTCTGACAAGACCAAGTACTACCTTCAAGGTAATCCGTGGCTTCCCACAAAGTTCCACATTGACATGCCATGTGTGCCCTTCCCGTTTGACAGACGGCGATCTCGATGTCGTGTTTGCCTCTTCCTCTAAGTGCGGAAAGGATAAGACCAAGTCTGTTTCTTCCACCATCTTCTTCCACTGTGACCCTCTGGTGGAGGACGGGATCCCCGAGTTCAGTCACGAGACTGCCGACTGCCAGTACCTCTTCTCTTGGTACACCTCAGCCGTGTGTCCTCTGGGGTGAGTATGACATCCGGAAGCTTAGCACTTGTGACACGGCTCCTTTTCTGTGACGTCCTTGCAGGGTGGGCTTTGACAGCGAGAATCCCGGGGACGACGGGCAGATGCACAAGGGGCTGTCAGAACGGAGCCAGGCAGTCGGCGCGGTGCTCAGCCTGCTGCTGGTGGCGCTCACCTGCTGCCTGCTGGCCCTGTTGCTCTACAAGAAGGAGAGGAGGTAAGCGGGTGGCAGGGCGAGGTGGGGCGGGTTGGAGTAATTATTGTCTCCTTTTTTTTTATAGGGAAACAGTGATAAGTAAGCTGACCACTTGCTGTAGGAGAAGTTCCAACGTGTCCTACAAATACTCAAAGGTAATTTTCTGTGGCGAGTCTCTTGAAGGCCTCTCACGTGGTCTCTGCTGTTGATCCCTGGCAGGTGAATAAGGAAGAAGAGACAGATGAGAATGAAACAGAGTGGCTGATGGAAGAGATCCAGCTGCCTCCTCCACGGCAGGGAAAGGAAGGGCAGGAGAACGGCCATATTACCACCAAGTCAGTGAAAGCCCTCAGCTCCCTGCATGGGGATGACCAGGACAGTGAGGATGAGGTTCTGACCATCCCAGAGGTGAAAGTTCACTCGGGCAGGGGAGCTGGGGCAGAGAGCTCCCACCCAGTGAGAAACGCACAGAGCAATGCCCTTCAGGAGCGTGAGGACGATAGGGTGGGGCTGGTCAGGGGTGAGAAGGCGAGGAAAGGGAAGTCCAGCTCTGCACAGCAGAAGACAGTGAGCTCCACCAAGCTGGTGTCCTTCCATGACGACAGCGACGAGGACCTCTTACACATCTGACTCCGCAGTGCCTGCAGGGGAGCACGGAGCCGCGGGACAGCCAAGCACCTCCAACCAAATAAGACTTCCACTCGATGATGCTTCTATAATTTTGCCTTTAACAGAAACTTTCAAAAGGGAAGAGTTTTTGTGATGGGGGAGAGGGTGAAGGAGGTCAGGCCCCACTCCTTCCTGATTGTTTACAGTCATTGGAATAAGGCATGGCTCAGATCGGCCACAGGGCGGTACCTTGTGCCCAGGGTTTTGCCCCAAGTCCTCATTTAAAAGCATAAGGCCGGACGCATCTCAAAACAGAGGGCTGCATTCGAAGAAACCCTTGCTGCTTTAGTCCCGATAGGGTATTTGACCCCGATATATTTTAGCATTTTAATTCTCTCCCCCTATTTATTGACTTTGACAATTACTCAGGTTTGAGAAAAAGGAAAAAAAAACAGCCACCGTTTCTTCCTGCCAGCAGGGGTGTGATGTACCAGTTTGTCCATCTTGAGATGGTGAGGCTGTCAGTGTATGGGGCAGCTTCCGGCGGGATGTTGAACTGGTCATTAATGTGTCCCCTGAGTTGGAGCTCATTCTGTCTCTTTTCTCTTTTGCTTTCTGTTTCTTAAGGGCACACACACGTGCGTGCGAGCACACACACACATACGTGCACAGGGTCCCCGAGTGCCTAGGTTTTGGAGAGTTTGCCTGTTCTATGCCTTTAGTCAGGAATGGCTGCACCTTTTTGCATGATATCTTCAAGCCTGGGCGTACAGAGCACATTTGTCAGTATTTTTGCCGGCTGGTGAATTCAAACAACCTGCCCAAAGATTGATTTGTGTGTTTGTGTGTGTGTGTGTGTGTGTGTGTGTGTGTGTGAGTGGAGTTGAGGTGTCAGAGAAAATGAATTTTTTCCAGATTTGGGGTATAGGTCTCATCTCTTCAGGTTCTCATGATACCACCTTTACTGTGCTTATTTTTTTAAGAAAAAAGTGTTGATCAACCATTCGACCTATAAGAAGCCTTAATTTGCACAGTGTGTGACTTACAGAAACTGCATGAAAAATCATGGGCCAGAGCCTCGGCCCTAGCATTGCACTTGGCCTCATGCTGGAGGGAGGCTGGGCGGGTACAGCGCGGAGGAGGAGGGAGGCCAGGCGGGCATGGCGTGGAGGAGGAGGGAGGCCGGGCGGTCACAGCATGGAGGAGGAGGGAGGCGCTGCTGGTGTTCTTATTCTGGCGGCAGCGCCTTTCCTGCCATGTTTAGTGAATGACTTTTCTCGCATTGTAGAATTGTATATAGACTCTGGTGTTCTATTGCTGAGAAGCAAACCGCCCTGCAGCATCCCTCAGCCTGTACCGGTTTGGCTGGCTTGTTTGATTTCAACATGAGTGTATTTTTTAAAATTGATTTTTCTCTTCATTTTTTTTTCAATCAACTTTACTGTAATATAAAGTATTCAACAATTTCAATAAAAGATAAATTATTAATTGGGTGTTACCATTTTTTCCTTGATAGTGAGACGTTCCCGAGCGAGTTACCCATCTGCCTGCCTGTCTTTTCTTTCTGTTAAGTGACTGAATTTGGGTTTTAACTCTGGTGTTCTCGTTGACCCTTTATGAGGCAGCACTTTCATTTTTCTCCAGAGTCTCCTGGTCGTAGGTGTTAACTTTGGGTCCAATCTGCCTTCCCTTGGCTCTTTCTAGATCCGATTTCTTTACCTTCTCCAGGCCAACCTCGGGGTGTGGTCCTGTTCATCAAAACAATGAACATGGAGTTTAGAGTCCAGTGAGTCAATAAAGCTTTTTTTTGTGCAACCTGATCTAACATGGAGATGTTTTCTCTTGAGTAAACTCACTGAGTTTTCCATCTTAAATTACTCAGCAGTGACTGAGAGCTACCTGCATGGAAGCAGGAAGTTACTCCAGTGTTATAAACAAACTTCTTAGACTCAACATCCTATTCTCCATCCCTTTTTTTTTCCTGTAGAGTCCAAAAACCTCAACCGTCTCATTTTTAAATTATCCAATTGGAGTTACCTTTTTAAAAAAGTTATTCTTAAGGACTTTCCAATACCTCTCCTGAGGAAGACATGTCAGGTCTTCTAAAAGTTTACATTATGACCAAAGAAAGATGCTGGTCCTCAGGCATTCTACCCAGGGGGCTGTTCTCCAGGCCATTCCCACCTCCTGCTAAGACCATGGGGAGCCCTCTCTGTAAGGAGGGGCATATGCAGGGACCTGCCCATCCCCTTGGTAAGCTGGATGGCAAAAAGGCATGTTGTCTGCACCACTGGCTGCCTGCTAATGTCGCTGTCAGTGGGGAAGGAGAAGTGACAACACGTTTGAGTGCATTTGCTTTGACTCTTAGAAACCCAAGCCTCTGAAAAAAGAGTAACTACTTGCCAGCTGTTGTTACAGATGATATTTTTAGGAAAACATCCCGTGACAGCAAATCAGAATTGGACTCTTTTTCAGAGAAATGATTTTATTGATGGAGTACAACCTGGGTATTTAGCTTCCTTTCAACAAAATTTTTTGTGCCCCTTTCTTGAGACTGTCCATGAATGACAGAGACATAGAATAAGAACTGGGGTGCTAAAGATGGAATAGGCAAACCCCACACCAAGGAAATCCACAGTGAAGTGGAAATCTGGTTCTTATGAACATTTTAAGAGCATCTGAAGCCTGTACTTCACCAACCCTAAAATAATACGTAACACGAGATGATTCCTCAGGAAGGAACATATAGACATACAGACAGGAGACAACATATAGACATTAGAACTTACAGGACAAAGAACTCTTTTTCCCTGAATCATTTGAGATGAAGTTTCTTCCCATCACCAGGCATTCCTACAAACAAGGACCTTCACACGACTAAGATGCCACCTGGTGATTAAAGAACACTTTGGGCTGGTCCGATCCATTGTACAAGTTAAAGCACTGATGGGTACACAGGTCTTACCCCTGTTGGCGATCGGGTCACAAGGAGCCAGTGTGTGTGTCACCAGGAGGTTGTATGGACGAGACTGGATTTCTGGAAATATCCTTTACTGACTCTGAAGAATCCCATGGCTCAGGGAGGTACACTCATGTCCTTTCTTACTTCTCCGGTTCCACTCTGTTGACTAGTAGTTGGCCTCTTGAGCCATACTTGCTGTCAGTTCTGGACATTGTTCTGTGAGAATGGGGTCAACGGGCAGTCGTGGTGCAGGTGAGCTTGTGTGCAAGGCGGCAAGATAGCCACATTGAGTTGGGGACAGTATGGCCTGGGGGTGTTGGATAGGTAAGGCAGAAGCAAGCCCAGAACTTGGAGCCTGTTGTGACTGTCACAGTAAGGAGTTTGAAGTCCTGAAAGCAGTTGAGAGCTGTAGGAGGGCCAGATTGGGCTTTTGAGCAAGATAGTCTAGATGAAAGTAAAGAGATGGAGACGCTTCAGCAACCAGATGGGAGGTTGGGCATGGGAGCTGTGGCTGTGCTGAGCTGAGAAGCCTCAGACTGCCTGCGAGGCTCTCTCTGGGAGGAAGTCAGGTCTTTCTTTCCTTCGTTTCCTTCCTTTCATTCCTTTCCTTTCCTTCCTTTTTCCTCTTTCTTTCTTTCCTTTTCTCTCTCTCTCTTTTTCTTTCTCTCTTTCTTTCGAGATGGAGTCTCGCTCTGTTGCCAGGCTGGAGTGCAGTGGCATGATCTCGGCTCACTGCAATCTCTGCCTCCCGGGTTCAAGGGATTCTCCTGCCTCAGCCTCCCTAGTAGCTGGGATTAAAGGCACGCACTGCCACGCCCGGCTAATTTTTGTATTTTTAATAGCGACAGGGTTTCACCGTGTTGGCCAGGATGGTCTCGATCTCCTGACCTCATGATCCACCTGCCTCGGCCTCCGAAAGTGCTGGGATTACAGGCGTGAGCCACCGTGCCCAGCCAGGTCTTTTTCTTAAAGAGGGACAGACTGAAGGTAGGCTGTGAATGGTCAGTTATTTGTATTTCTTTACCTTTTATGCTATCTTGTAGTTTGACCAGTTTGCAAAACAAATTGAATAAAAAGTAATTGATAATGTTGTTTTGATGCTCAGTGTTTGAGGGAAACACAATCTAGTGAATGGGGTTATTGGTTGTCACACCTGGGAGAGTGAAAATGAGGGGCTCACAACCCAGGTGAGGTCATCTGGTGCCACTCAGCCCCATCCCAGAGAAAGCAGCCTTGGGATGCTGGCCTCGGTGACAACCAAGAAGTGATGGTGGGTTGCTAGAGACAGGGTGGAGCACAGAGCCCTGGAAGGAAGCAGGAAGTCAGGTTCAAGAAAGGACTTGTGACCTCACCCTTGGCTTCAGGGTTTTATTTTTCTTTCTTTTAAAACATTTTGAGACAACATGTAGACATTCAAACTTACAGAACAAAGAACTATTTTTTCCCTGAATCATTTGAGACTAAGTTCCCTCCTATCACCAGACATTTCTACAAATGAGGACCTTCACAGGACTAAGGTGCCACCATCAGAACCACAATATGTGGGGACGGTACTGCCAGCTAAGCCTTAGTGCTGTTTCGGTGTTGACAGCTGTCACAATGATGCCCTTTTCAGTAGAGGAGCCTGTGATGGTCACGTGTTGCAGGTGATCATTGTGCCATTTGGTTTACTTCTGTCTGGAAAGTTTCTCCTTTCTGTAACCTCCATGACCTTGACACATGAGGTCACTCTTCTCACCCGCCCCACCTCTGGGAGGGTGCCTGATTTGCCCTGCCCCACCCAGCGGCTTTAGGACTCAGCTCTTCAGGAACAATTAGGGAGAGGGCCCTTGGGTCTAACTGCAAAATCATACTTGAACTAGAAAATCCCGTTGGCATAGGTATGGATTGTCATATAGAAACATTTTTCGCAGTGTGCCCCGTGGAACACTTGTTCTGTATGTTGTTAACAGATGTTTTGCAAAAAATGAAAAGGACCTGAGCTCTAATAAGTTTGGGAAATGCTGAATTGAAGTGAAACAGCTTTTCTTGGTGTGAGACCTTTCAGAGTCTTTAAAGGAGAGTTGCTGACCACACGTGAAATCACAATAGAAAATGGCCAGCAGGCCTCCAGGTAGGCAGCAATTCCTAGACATTTGCCTGTGTTCCCTGGGGGAGCTGGTGGCCTGTGACCATCCACTGGGAAATTCCCTTCTGTGGCGAGGTTCTGTTGTTTTCCAGAGGCTCCCACGGAGCATGCTGGGTGGGTGGTCTGTATGAGACCACACCGTTGATGAGCAGTGAGGCCCAAACAGGTATATCAAAAAATGCTCAGCATCGCTGATCATCAGGGAAATGCACATCATAAACACAGTGAGACGTTGCCTCACACCTGCCAGAATGGCTACTGTCAGACGAAAGACAACAAGTGTGGGTGAGGATGTGGAGAAAAGCGAACACTTGTCCACCTTTGGTGAGAATGTAAATTGGTATAGCCATTATGGAAAACAGGAAGTTCCTGAAAAAATTAAGAACAGCTACCAGGAATCCCACATCTGGGTGTATATCCAAAAGAAATGAAGTCAGTACCTTGAAGAGATCTCTGCAGCCCCTGTTCATTGCAGCATTATTCACAATAGCCAAGATAGGGAAAAAGCCTCAGTGTCTACTGACAAATAAAGATGGATCAAGAAAATGCATGTATGTATACACACACACAGTGGAATACCAAGTCTTGCAGAAGAAGGAAATCCTGTCATTTGTGACAACATGGATGAGCTGAGAGAACATTATGCTAAGTGAAATAAGCCAGACACAGAAAGAAAAATACCAGATGATCTCACTTATATGTGGAATCTAAAAAGGTTGGACTCAGAAGCAGAGAGTGGAATGGTGGTTACCAAAGGCCAGAGGGTGCAGGAAGTGAGCAGATGTTGGTGAAAGGGTGCAGAGGTTCAGCTATGCAACATGAATGAATTCTGGAGATCCACTGTGCAGCATGGTGACTATGATACTGCTTTGTGTATTTAAAATTTTCAGAGAGTAGATCTTGTGTTCTTTCCCCTCTCCAAATAAAAGGAAATTATTTGAGGTGATGGATATGTTTAACTAGCTTGACTGGGGCAATGATTTTGTAATGATAAGTATCTCAAAACATCATGTTGTACAACATAAGTATACAATTGACCCTTGAACAATACAGGTTTGAACTCTGTGGGTCCACTTACATGCGGTTTTTTTTTTCTGTAAAAGTTACACCCGATGCGTCAGCCCCTTCTTCTACCTCTTCCACCTCTGGCACCCTTGGCACAGCAAGACCAACCCCCCACTTCCTCCTCCTCCTCCTCAGCCTACTCAGGGTAAAGACAAGGATGAAGACCTTTATGATGATCCACTTCCACTTAATATATAATAAATATATTTTCTCCTCATGATTTTCTTAAAACTTTTTCTGTATTTTATTGTAAGAATACAGTATATAATACATACAACATCGAAAATATGTGTTAATTGACTCTGTTATTGGTAAGGC